TGGTCTACCATGCGTGTCCTCCCTCTGCACGGGCATGGGACATGCCCTCTGCCTCCTTCCTGTCCTGGCCTGCCCAACTCCTACCTACCCTCAGCGCAGATCCTCCCAACACACACATGCAGGCAGCCTCGGGGCCTCTGCGGGTCCCTCTACCACAGCATTCCCGGGGAAAGGCCCGGCGTGGTGGCTCACGCCTGTAATCCCAGCACTTTGGCAGGCCGAGGCAGGAGGATCGCCTGAGTCCAGGAGTTCCAGACCAGCCTGGGCAACATGGCGAGACCCCGTCTCTACAAAAAATACAAAAATTAGCCGAGCCTGGTGGTGGCAGGCGACTGTGGTTCCAGCTGCTCGGGAGGCTGAGAAGTGAGGATCACCCGAGCCTGGGAGGTCGAGGCTGCAGTGAGCCGAGATCGCACCACTGCATTCCAGCCTGAGCCACAGAGCCAGATTGTCTCAAAAAAAGAAAAAAAAAAAAAAAAAAAAAAAAATTCGCTGGTAGGAAACATAGGCTGGTTGAGTACGGGAGTCATACAGATCAGGTGGATCAGGCGGCCGCACACCGCAGCTCTACGGCCCGGGAACGTTACTAAATACTCCCATGCCTCAGCTTCCCGCCTTAACGTGGTAACACGTTACTGTAGTTTCTCCACGCAGAGCTGCTGTGAGGATTAAAAGAGGCCGCGTGAGTTGAGCATCTCGTCGCCATTACCGTCATCACACGCCCCCCACCCAACCCGGCGGGCCCACCCTCTGCACCCACGGCGAAAGCACTCTTTCTAAACCACGCCCCGGATGTCCCGCCTCCAGCGGCTCGGAGGTCTTCACTTATTGGCCTCCCCAAACCAACATGGCGGCCCCCTACAAACTTCAAGCGCCGGTCTCTCCTAGCCAATCAAAAGAAAGATATTTCTGAATCCCGCCTCTTTCAGCAGCCTTGCTGGCCAATCAGACCACACCATGAAGCATCAATACAGAAAAGGGGGAACCCGCTGGCCCAATGGCAGCGTCCTACAGTGTAGCCTCCGCCTCCCGATTGACTGGCCTGCTTGGCAAGGCAAGTAGCGGCGGCGCTTCAAGGTGGGTGTTCACGTTTTGGCCGTGAAAGTCGGACCCCACCCTCCATCCCTTTTTATGCCACCAGATGCGCTGCCTGACCACGCCTATGCTGCTGCGGGCCCTGGCCCAGGCTGCACGTGCAGGTAGGACCAAAGAAGCCTTTGCTGGGGGTAGGCCTGGTATGACGTCACGCCCTTCTTTTTGCAGGACCTCCTGGTGGCCGGAGCCTCCACAGCAGTGCAGTGGCAGCCACCTACAGTGAGTACCTGGGTGGCCTCTAGCCTCAGGTGTTGCCATGGCCTCCCTGCCCGCCTCTCTGCAGAGTATGTGAACATGCAGGATCCCGAGATGGACATGAAGTCAGTGACTGACCGGGCAGCCCGCACCCTGCTGTGGACTGAGCTCTTCCGAGGTGCGTCCTGGGCATGAGGGGACAGGGAAGGTGCCCCTGCCCACCACACCCGTGCTGCCCACAGGCCTGGGCATGACCCTGAGCTACCTGTTCCGGGAACCGGCCACCATCAACTACCCGTTCGAGAAGGGCCCGCTGAGCCCTCGCTTCCGTGGGGAGCATGCGCTGCGCCGGTACCCATCCGGGGAGGAGCGTTGCATTGCCTGCAAGCTCTGCGAGGCCATCTGCCCCGCCCAGGTGAGCCCCTGCCCCAACCGGCCACCACGCCAAGCGTGGCAGTGTCTGGTGGCCCCTCCCGCAGGCCATCACCATCGAGGCTGAGCCAAGAGCTGATGGCAGCCGCCGGACCACCCGCTATGACATCGACATGACCAAGTGCATCTACTGCGGCTTCTGCCAGGAGGCCTGTCCCGTGGATGCCATCGTCGAGGCACGTGAGGCCCCCGGGTGGGAGGGGGCCTGCCTAACCACCGTCCCTGCACCTCAACCTGCAGGGCCCCAACTTTGAGTTCTCCACGGAGACCCATGAGGAGCTGCTGTACAACAAGGAGAAGTTGCTCAACAACGGGGACAAGTGGGAGGCCGAGATCGCCGCCAACATCCAGGCTGACTACTTGTATCGGTGACGCCCCACCGGCCCGCAGCCCCTGCTGCCCAATAAAACCACTCCGACCCCACGGCCTCTTGTCTTGACTCTGGTGGTCCAGGG